ACCATAATCTCTACTATTCTCAAAAGCACCTTTTGGGCCGGGTGCGGTGGCTCACGCCTGTAATCCCAGCACTTTGGGAGGCTGAGGTGGGCGGATCACCTGAGGTCGGGAGTTCGAGACCAGCCTGGTCAACATGGTGCAAACCCCGTCTCTACTTAAAAAAAAAAAATTAGCTGGGTGTGGTGGTAGGCACCTGTAATCCCAGCTACTCGGGAGGCCGAGGCAGGAGAATCGCTTGAACCCAGGAGGCGGAGGTTGCAGTGAGCGGAGATCGCATCACTGCACTCTCAAACAAACCTAACCAAAATCAAAACAAAAGCAACTTTTGCCTTGAATTCCTTCGTTCTCTGTAGCAAATGAGGTCAGTTGCTTTGGGAAGAGATTAGGAAGTCTCTTTTTTATGGCCTGTTTCTTCATTAGACAAAAATCTCTCTGAGCCAGGGCCCTGGAGCTGGGGGTGGAGACTTTGGAAAGCTTCTCTCTGAGTGACACCCTGCGCTAGGGGCTGAGGACTTGGTGGGAGTGGGGACAATGGCCGAGGTCCTCAAAGTTTGCCTCTCCTGTTGTCGAGCTACTTCCACATGAGCCAGGGCCGGAGTGATCAGGACCCCAGCACTCGCAGCACACTGCACCCAAGGCAGAGCCTCTGTTCCTTGAGTGGGGCTGGGTGCAAGAAGGGGGCCCCCAACTCTTGGCTACACTCATCCAGGACTTAGTCTCAGCAACAGGTGGCTGGGGGTAGAATAGGAAATGGATGTCCTGTTCTTCGTGGGAGGCAAGCCCTCCCACTGGGAGCTGGGGGCAGAGGGAGCCCTGTTTCCCTGGTCTGGAGGCAGCAGGGGACCCCATGTTCTTGGCTGCAGCTGTCCAGAGTGGAGTCTCAGCCTCACTGAGCTGAGAGGAAGGGCAAGAGGGGCCATGATCTCAGTGCAAACACCATGGCCTCACCTTTTTAAACCAAATATTCATAGATGTTCATGAATCCATGTTTCTTCATTTGCATTTTCTTTTTTTTTTTCCAGACAAAGTCTCGCTCTGTCCTCAGAGGCAGGAGTACAATGGTGTGATCATAGCTCACTATCACCTTGAAATCCAGGACCGAAACGATCCTCCCACCTCAGCCTCCTGAGTAGCTGGGATTACAGGTGAGAGCCACCATGCCTGGCCTATTTTTGTTGACATGTCTGTTTCCTGTTTCTCCCCCATCAGGAGCAGTTTCAGTCTCAACTTCAAAAGAACAAACGCGCACTCAAAACAAAGGAAGACCGTCCTCGACTGCAGAGGAAGCAGGAAGCTGTCGGCCCAGCTCTGAGCCCAGCTGCTGGAGCCCCGAGCAGCGGCATGGAGTCCGTGGCCCTGTACAGCTTTCAGGCTACAGAGAGCGACGAGCTGGCCTTCAACAAGGGAGACACACTCAAGGTAGGGGGGCTGGAGCCTGCTGAGTTGGCCCCTGACTGAGTGGCTTTGTGTCTCCTGCCCACAGATCCTGAACATGGAGGATGACCAGAACTGGTACAAGGCCGAGCTCCGGGGTGTCGAGGGATTTATTCCCAAGAACTACATCCGCGTCAAGCCCCATCCGTGAGTGGACAGCCCCATCCCATCCCCGTGGCACACTGCCTTCACCGGCTCCCTCTCTCCGCAGGTGGTACTCGGGCAGGATTTCCCGGCAGCTGGCCGAAGAGATTCTGATGAAGCGGAACCATCTGGGAGCCTTCCTGATCCGGGAGAGTGAGAGCTCCCCAGGGGAGTTCTCTGTGTCTGTGAAGTGAGCTCTGGCCCTTGGGGGTGTGTGCAGAGCACCTGAGGTGGCCCCGGGTCCTTTCCCCTAGCTATGGAGACCAGGTGCAGCACTTCAAGGTGCTGCGTGAGGCCTCGGGGAAGTACTTCCTGTGGGAGGAGAAGTTCAACTCCCTCAACGAGCTGGTCGACTTCTACCGCACCACCACCATCGCCAAGAAGCGGCAGATCTTCCTGCGCGACGAGGAGCCCTTGCTCAAGGTAGGGGCGGGTGGGGGCTGGCCTGTGGGAGCGGCACCCTACTAACCACCTCCTCTTCTTGCAGTCACCTGGGGCCTGCTTTGCCCAGGCCCAGTTTGACTTCTCAGCCCAGGACCCCTCGCAGCTCAGCTTCCGCCGTGGCGACATCATTGAGGTCCTGGAGCGCCCAGACCCCCACTGGTGGCGGGGCCGGTCCTGCGGGCGCGTTGGCTTCTTCCCACGGAGTTACGTGCAGCCCGTGCACCTGTGAGCAGCCCGGCGGCCGATCTGGCCAACGGGCCTTTTTACAGGAACTGAGGTCCAGAGAGGACATGGACACCCCCAGCTCTGTCAGAGTCACACGGGGCTCAGTGGACGGCCTTGGACTGAACGTGGGCTCCTAACTGCCTCCGGCCGCTCTGCACAAACTGGGATGGCCCAGGTCCCCCAGCAAGGGTACCCAGCAAGGGTAGCTCCGGGGCTTCCTGGCTGGTTGCTTTCCATTGGCTGCCAGCTGTGTGACACCACAGGGCGGAGTCTGTGGAGGCCCCGCCCACCTCCTCTTGTCAATGGCCCCATCTGCCAGGAAGGTTGAGGACTCCCAGGTTTCACCCACTGGAGGCTCAACCTAAGGAACCCTGGCCATGGTGGGTGGGTTCACCTTGGGCTGACCACCCACTGGGCCTGCCTGCCCCTCCCTCAAAAGGCCCCTGGAGTTGTTCAGGCTGTTGGGAGGTGGCTCAGCCTCGAAGGACAGACTGCACACCTGTTGACCTAAACTCACTGGACAGACTCCAGGTGGACACCAACTCCTCAACAGCCCCATGACTTCAGCTCCACCTGGGGCACCCAGCACCCCACCACAGGGCTAGAGGCCCTAAGACCCTGAAAAAGGGGCGGGCAGTAGGGAAGGTGGAGGCACACTCCTCTTCTGTTGGACAGGTGAGCTCTGAGGGCAAGCCCTGGGCCCAGCCACGCAGAGACCCTGGCTGCCCTGGCTCTTGTTTGTTTAGGCCCAGGTTCTGCCCAGACCGGGGCCCAGCAGAGCTCTCAGGAGGCTGAGAAACCTCCAGGGCAGACAGAAAGTTGGGGCCAGAGCTAGGTTTTAGAGATCCTACAGGATCCCACATGGGACGGCTACCTAGGTGGGGCACGGCCCCTACCCGAGAACAGGAGGGTCCTCCAGAGAATGTGCCATGATCAGGGATATGAGCAGGGCCTGCCCAGAGCCTGGGCACCTTTGGGAGAGGGAAAAGTGAGGTGGGACTTGGAAAGGCTTTGAACGCCAGGCTGATGGTTGAGGGATGGTGGGCAGGGAGGGAGGGCGAAGAGGCTCCCTCTGGCATTTGGGAGCCGGTGGGTGGAGGGAGGAGCCCTTGGAGGTGGCTGCAGTCCCTTAATGGGGGGCCTTGCTCTGGGCATGTGGGGCTCTTCCTCCATCCAGAGCTGGCCCAAGACCCTTAGAACCCTGAGTGCTGGCAAATCTCACTGCTCCTGACCCAGCCTGTGTATTCAAAACGAAAACAGTAAAACCAACATCAGGATGTCCGTCAGAAATCTAATTTTCCTTCCAATGCTGACTGCTTTGGTGCTGTTTTTGAAATGT